AGGCTACTACCACACAAAGCAAATTAAGTAGAAAATAACGTTTGCCTCTTTTATACCTTGAGTCCACCAGCTGCATGTTGCCCTTTGCAAGTTTGTTTTCTACTTCAAGGCCATCTTAGTTGTCCATTTTAACTAGCCTTTCCTCACAAAATGGTGGTATGTGGCTCCCCCCACTGATATTTCTCTGAGGCCTTGTAGCTCTCTAAGACAGCACCAGTTTAACTCACAAGTCAACAAACTGGAACACTTCAACCAGAGACATTGACATCCCCCTCTAATGAACTCAGCTGATTGCTAAAGACAGATGCTTCGTTAGAGCCAAACATTCCTATCTTACATAACTAAATATGATAATAAATTAAGTTCTTGGGGCTGGAAATAGTTATAATTTCCTCTTTCTTGCAGTGAAAAGGCATGGAACATTTAGCAAACTGATCCTGGCTTAATTTCTACCGATACTATGCAGCACAAACTCTTATTTGATGCAGATTATAAATCGAAAATTAGCAATGAATACTATGCATCGCTTTAGTGGTAAGAGGCTGCTGAGTAGCTTTTTTTCCCCAGTAACCGTAGAGGCAAGAATTGATATTTTTATGTCACTTTTACTAAGAAGGGGGGAAACATTTTGCTATTAATCTTAAAGAGAAGTCTTTTGCTGCTAGTTACGTGGAGTAACAGGGAATAGATTTACCTTCCTGCCTCAAAAAAGTGAAGACCAGAAAAACATTTGTTTTCAGACACTGGAGAGCAGGCACTGTTACGGCTGTGATTTTACAACTGCTCCTACATGCTGGGAGCAGTCGCTAGATGCATCTCAAGGTGGGTCGTCCGCGCTTCCAGACTCAGCACAATCGACATTTATTTACGTAGGTAAAATTACTGTTGCTATGGGTAAATTCACAGAAATAAAGCCCAGAGAATCCGGTTGGCTGGCAGGGAGCGGCGGAACCAATCCCGGGCTCAGCAAGTTCTCGCGATACCGTGAGATCTCCAGTCCTGACGACACCGCCGCTGAAATGTTAGTGAGACTGTAGGGTGGGCGGTGCGAGCGGCGGTTAGCTCCCAGTTCGGCCTCTGAGGAAAACGGGCGTTCGCCTGCGGTTGGTCCGACTGTTAGCAACATGAGCGGCCTGGATGGGGTCAAGAGGACCACTCCCCTCCAAACCCACAGCATCATTATTTCTGACCAAGTCCCGAGCGACCAGGACGCACACCAGTACCTGAGGCTCCGCGACCAAAGCGAGGCGACACAGGTGATGGCGGAGCCGGGTGAGGGAGGCTCGGAGACCGTCGCGCTCCCGCCTCCACCGCCTTCAGAGGAGGGGGGCGTACCCCAGGATGCCGCGGGCCGTGGCGGTACTCCCCAGATCCGAGTTGTTGGGGGTCGCGGTCATGTGGCGATCAAAGCCGGGCAGGAAGAGGGCCAGCCTCCCGCCGAAGGCCTGGCAGCCGCTTCTGTGGTGATGGCAGCCGACCGCAGCCTGAAAAAGGGCGTTCAGGGTGGAGAGAAGGCCCTAGAAATCTGTGGCGCCCAGAGATCCGCGTCTGAGCTGACGGCGGGGGCGGAGGCTGAGGCGGAGGAGGTGAAGACAGGAAAGTGCGCCACCGTCTCAGCAGCCGTGGCTGAGAGGGAGAGCGCTGAGGTGGTGAAGGAAGGCCTGGCGGAGAAGGAGGTAATGGAGGAGCAGATGGAGGTAGAGGAGCAGCCGCCAGAAGGTGAAGAAATAGAAGTGGCGGAGGAGGATAGATTGGAGGAGGAGGCGAGGGAGGAAGAAGGGCCCTGGCCTTTGCATGAGGCTCTCCGCATGGACCCTCTGGAGGCCATCCAGCTGGAACTGGACACTGTGAATGCTCAGGCCGACAGGGCCTTCCAACAGCTGGAGCACAAGTTTGGGCGGATGCGTCGACACTACCTGGAGCGGAGGAACTACATCATTCAGAATATCCCGGGCTTCTGGATGACTGCTTTTCGAAACCACCCCCAGTTGTCCGCCATGATTAGGGGCCAAGATGCAGAGATGTTAAGGTACATAACCAATTTAGAGGTGAAGGAACTCAGACACCCTAGAACCGGTTGCAAGTTCAAGTTCTTCTTTAGAAGAAACCCCTACTTCAGAAACAAGCTGATTGTCAAGGAATATGAGGTAAGATCCTCCGGCCGAGTGGTGTCTCTTTCTACTCCAATTATATGGCGCAGGGGGCATGAACCCCAGTCCTTCATTCGCAGAAACCAAGACCTCATCTGCAGCTTCTTCACTTGGTTTTCAGACCACAGCCTTCCAGAGTCCGACAAAATTGCTGAGATTATTAAAGAGGATCTGTGGCCAAATCCACTGCAATACTACCTGTTGCGTGAAGGAGTCCGTAGAGCCCGACGTCGCCCGCTAAGGGAGCCTGTAGAGATCCCCAGGCCCTTTGGGTTCCAGTCTGGTTAACATTTGCCCTTGGGAATACTCCTGCACAAGGTCTCCTACCACCTTCTGCTGGACCTGTGCTTGGGCATCAGCAATGAGTATGCCTTCTATTGTGCTTTGTTTTTGCTGACTTTTCTGCACCCTGTTTCCTTTGGATATTCAGTTCTCTCAACCTCAAGATTGAGACGGTGGTGGGTATGCTTCTCCACTTCCATATGACCTTCATGCTGTTCTGGAATATCACATGCTACGAGGTCATCCTTCACACTACTTGTAAGCCAAGCAAATGATACTGTAGATTGTACTGCCTTTATCTGCACTGCTTGGACCCTGTTTATTCCCAGGGCCTCTGAACTGGTTGCTGTCACTTGGATTTCTAGCTTTGGGAGCCTGTTCCACCTACTCAGCTCTGCATTGAGCAGTATGGGCACATGCCCTGTGGACAGTTACTGGACGTTAATGAACTCAGAGGAGAAAAGCAGTGAGCCACTTGTTCTGTGTGATTTATGGTACTTCATTGCTCTTCCTTCACCTCTAGTCACTTTCTATTGCTACCTGCCCTACATTGGCTCCTGCCAAGGTCCCTCTCTCTCCCTGTTTTCCTTTTTTTTTTTTTTTTTTTTTTTTTTGAGACGGAGGACGGAGTCTTGCTCTGTCGCCCAGGTTGGAGTGCAGTGGCGCGATCTCGGCTCACTGCAACCTCCACCTCCCGGGTTCAAGCGATTCTCCTGCCTCAGCCTCCCGAGTAGCTGGGACTACAGGCGCGCGCCGCCACGCCCGGCTAATTTTTATATTTTTAGTAGAGACGGGGTTTCACCATGCTGGCCAGGCTGGTCTCGAACCCCGATCTCGTGATCCGCCCTCCTTAGCCTCCCAATCCTCTCTTAAAAAAGTGATAGCTCAGAAACATTTGTAAAAGCAAGGTTTTTATTTCATTTTGGCTCTGTCATTTTCAGAGGCAAAGAAGTTGGCCTGTAAAATAGAGTGCTAGAGCTCTTACGCCCCTCCCCTTCTTCCCAACTTCCTACTTCCTAGCCCTTTTATCAACTCCTAGAATAGTTAAAGAGAGACACATCTAGATGGGATGAAAGGTGCCCTAAGCAGGAGAAACTGAACAAAAGGCTAGAGGCATGGGCCAGGTAAAAATTGGGCCTAGAGTGAAGACTGTGCTGTCGTTAAGAGCTTTCGAGGAAGGAGTACTTACTCCCCAATGATGATGAATGGAAAAATACTTTTCAGGGAGAATTGAAGGGGTTAAAGTGTTAAATATGTTGCCTAGACAAGGGTTCTTTAAAGAAAGACAGCGCAACTTTGAATGCTTTCTTACTTGTTTTGTGACCTAATTTATGTGGAAGATTGTTATTTCATTAGGATTTAGTAAAATTTTTTTTTCTGATTCTAAACTTATTGTGAAAATTGAGCTGTACAGATATTCTTTTGATTTCAATTGGGAACATTTGGAAGAACAACAGTCTTACTTGCCTGTACAATATAGAGACATATGAATAGTCATAACAGTTTTCAACTTGTTCTTGTTTCTGTTAAACTATATTCCTAGAAACATAGTTTGAACAACTTGGTCTTTGTTAGGCTTGTCAAATTGCCTTCATGGAAAAATAATCTACAAAAGTATGGTTTAATTGATTGTCTTACATGATAATTTTCCCTGGTAACAACTTAGTAAGTGATATATCTTTTTTCCTAAATTGCTTAAATACTGTGAAATTGCTCTGACAAATTGGAAGTGTACCATTGGCATATTTGTCTTCCTTTTTATGCATGATGGTAAAATAAAAGCATGTTGTTCTGCTAGATTTCTTATTTTTCACCTTACCCATAAATGTAATGCTTGAATGAAGTTGTTCATATTAATTAAAAATTATGGAATCATTAAAGTCCTTTAATCCATTAAAGTTCTTAATGGATTAAAATCATTAAAGTTCTTAATGGATTAAAATCATTAAAGTCCTTAAATTGATGTTAACTAAAAATTACAGAATCATTAAAGTCCTTAAATGGACACAATAGACATTATCCCAAAGAGAAGAAAGCAGGGCACGGTATGTTTGGTACCTTCCAAGGTAGTTTGCCTTAAAACGTTAGCAGTTGCAACTGCTTACTCAATCACTTTTTTCCATGTAGTTTATGCAGCACAACCTCCCCTTCAGTTGCTCAAATCCTCCATTTCTGTCTCCATAAATTATATTCTCAGGTTATTCAGGCTCTTCTTTTTATTAACTTGTATGCAGGGAGTACCTATCATATGTGATGTACTCCTCTATTTTCATACTTTCTCATCTGTAAAAACTTCCTTTTTTTCTTTAAACTTCCTCACTGTTCTCTTCTGTCAAATCCTTCAAGGCCTGCCCTTGGTAATTCCTCTGCCAAAGTCTTTCTGTTCCCCATAGAGGAGATAAATGTTTCTTTATGCACTTAGTGTACTTTGGAGGGACCTCTGTTCTAGAAAATTAACATAATTATTCATTACAGTGAATTCCACAAATAGAGAAAAAGAGTAAGAAGATAAAGTCCATTCCCTTCTTTGGGGAACTGGGGAAGGACTGATAAGCAAACAAAGAATTAACAGAGTGATACAGTAAAATAAAATACAGAGATTATATTTTCATGTTTTTCCCATGTTCACTCTTTTCCTCTCAGTAGTTTGGAAACTTTGTGAAAGTGGAGATGCAGTGCATTTTACATGGTTCATTGCATCTAGCATTTTTTTTTTTTTTTTTTGAGATAGAGTCCCACTCTTGCCCAGGCTGGAGCGCAAGTGGCGCGATCTCGGCTCACTGCAACTTCCGCCTCCCGGTTTCAAGCAGTTCTCCAGCATCAGCCTCCCGAGTAGCTGGGACTACAGGCACGTGCTACCACGCCCGGCTAATTTTTTGTATTTTTAGTAGAGATGGGGTTTCACCATGTTAGCCAGGATGGTCTCCATCTCCTGACCTCGTGATCAGCCCACCTCAGCCTCCCAAAGTGCTGGGATTACAGGCGTGAGCCACCGCACCCAGCCCATCTAGCATAATGTTTTGCATAGTTGTCAGCAGATAAATATTGAATGACAAAACTCAGATGGAGGAAAAAGAACAAAATAACCTAGTTCTCAGAAAGATTTAATGAGCAAATGGGAAAATGTCAAAAAGATTTGCAATGCCATTCCTAAATAACTATTTCCCCTTTTAGTCATTAGAAAACGTCTAAACACTTTCAACATTAAATCTTTCACTTGCATTTTAACAGAGCACTACTTAATTTTGGGTTACCTTTTATATACTTTGTACATTTTAAGGTGATTATACTGGAGATAGAAGGGGGTTAGACTCTAGATGTGTGTTGTCCAATACAGTAACTTTTAGCCACCAGTGGCTATTGAGCACTTGAAATGTGGCTAGTCTGAATTGAGATCTATAAATATAAAATTCACACTGGATTTTGAAGACTCAGTATGGAAAGAAAAATGTTAAAATATCTCAATTTTTTTCATATTGATTGCATGTTGAAATATTTTTGACATTGTGTTAAAATATATTGAAAAATTAATTATCCTCATTTTGCCATTGTTTAATGTGGCTACTAGTAAATCTAAAATTACATAGGACAGCATGTCTCGACTTCCTGAGGAATATCTGAAAGCATATAAAATATCTGTAAAAATTAAACATGTTAATACTTTCTCCTCCTGAAGCTTCTTGTGACTAAGATAAGG